ATCCGTAATCCCAGCTACTCGGGAGGCTGAGGCAGGAGAATCGCTTGAGCCTCGGAGGTGGGGGTTGCAGTGAGCCGAGATCACATCACTGAAAAAAAAAAAAAAAAGGCAGGGTGGGCACATCACCTCAAGTCAGGAGTTCAGGACCAGCCTGGCCAACATGGCGAAACCCTGTCTCTACCAAAAACAAAAAAAATTAGCTGGGTGCAGTGGCGCACGCCTGTAGTCCCAGCTTCTTGGGAGGCTGAGGCAGGAGAATCGCTTGGGCGGGGTGGGGGTGGGGGTGGGGGTGGGGGCGGAGGGGCGGAGTTTACAGTGAGCGAAGATCATACCACTGCACTCCAGCCTGGGTGACAGAGCGAGACTCTGTCTAAATAAATAAATAAATAACAAATAGGTGGGTGGGACCAGATTATGGGTGGCTTAAAATCCAGGTATACCAGCTGTCTTCCTGGAAATAAAGAGGAGCCACTTTAGTTTTGAGAATGTGGTCTGAGCCAGGTAGATAAACTGGGAGCTCGGGCTGAAGTGTAAGACTTCAGAAAGATGTTCCATACGTGAATGTTCATTTAAACGTGGGGGTGTTAAGCAACACACGTGACCCAGAGACATTTCACCTGGAAACCGGAGTAGGGCCCACGCACCAAGTCCCTGATGTTTAATTGCAGTCTAGAATGTTACTGACTAGTTCACTCAATTTAACAAAGTGTCCGGAGGTCGCTCACTGGATTGTTATGCTGGTGACTGGGCCTTGTTTCACTGAGAAAAAAAGATGGGAAAGGGTGACAGGACGGTGAGAAAGTGAAAGGGAGAGAGGTGGGAAAGGGGTCTGCCAAGGTCCAGGCGAGGTTGGGGGTCGGGGGTCCGGCGGCCCTCAGGGCCCCCCCCGCCCCCAACTCCGGGGTTGGCGCCTCGGGCGCGGCGCGTGTGCTTGCGGGCGGGGCGCCCCGCGGCCGCGGACGGCCAATCCGGGAGGGCGTCCGGGGAGGGGCGGGGCTTGCCGGCTCGGGCTCCGCGAGTCCTCCTTTTTGCACACACACGAATACAAAGAGCCATACGACCTTCGGGTATCCTTTTTCCATTTTTTTTCCTCCTTAATCTTGTGTGTGTTTTCAAATTTTTTAAAAATAGAGATCTGTAGCAGTGTTGGGGTGAGGAAACTGTTGCTAAGGGGAATTTGCTCTTTCCCCCATTTCTTTTTCTGTCTCTCTTCCTCTTTCTTTTTCCTGGTCAAGGTTTTAAATATACCAAGAAGTTGAGAAGCAGGATGGCCGTGTACAACCGTTTCCGGCCAAATTTATAGTTTTTTTTTCTTTTTTTTAAATCACATTTTAAGAACTGGTAGATTTTTGTGGTTGAGGGACTTTAAAAATTTAGCCGCTTGGGAAGTACAGAATTTTTTAAGCGGGCTGAAGGGATAATGTAAATTTCTGCCACAGGCAACATCGAAGGAAGCAGAGAGATTTGAGGCTCCCTCATAAAGCCGTTTGCGTGCTTTTTACACACCCACCCCCCCAGAACCAAAACCAAGTGGCTGGGATGTGGCACTTGTCCAAGGCCAATAAGTTAATATTGGGATATTATAATGGAGACATTCATTTCCCTAGGGAAGGGGGAAAGACCTTAATTACAGTGTGTCTTTCACACACATTTTCATTAGAACATTTGTGTGTGTGTGTGTGTGTTTCTTGAAACAAATTTGTAAAGTTATAACTTGGGGTTATTTGTGTATATGTACAATATGTGTGTATATGTGCCATATCAGATTTTATTTTCAAAAGTGATAAATATATCTGGTTTTATGTGTGCAAAGTATCCCCTAGGATGTGAATTTTTTTCCGTTGTCTTCCCAAATGTGATCAAAATATTTTGTGTGCAAAGCAGAGCTTAGAAGAAATCCTATGCTTAGCATACTTAGGCACTTTCTATGTGCATTTACTATATTTTTCTGCTCCTAAAGGATCAGAATAATGAATAATTAAATAATTGCCAAGGAGTATATAGTCCATGTGGCAAATGAGAGTAGGCAATTTATTGAATCTGTGGTTCAAAGCCTTCAGTGACTGTTTTGCCTAAGTGGTTTTGCTTTTTATTGTCTCACGTTCTTAAGTGTACAGCTGTGTATATTTTGGCCTTTATGTGTGGTTTGGTTGGTGTGTTCAGAAGGGAAGTTCTTTCTTGGCTTTTTGACAAAATGGTCGTTTATTGGTTGGAATATTCGAAAAGCTCCACAGCTGGCAAAGTATCAGGAAAAAAATCCAGTCAAGTGTAATTCTCAAAAACTGTTCATGGTGATGGTGATGGGGAGCCAAGAGGATGCAAAGGCAAATAATAGAAGGGATAAGAAATGCCTTTTGGTTATCATGTTGCATTTTTAGAATGGAAAGCTTCTCATTTCTAAGAGTCACAGAAAAAAGTATATGAATTAGAGAAAAACAGGCTCGCAGAGCAGAACCTCCTGTTATAGGAGCCCTATTTTCACTTCATTCTGTTACAGAATCACTATCTCCTCATTAGAAGTTGTATGGAAAATATCTGTATCCAAATTTGTATTCGCAGATTGGAGTGAAAGCATAGGAGGTATATGAGGTGCTGAGGGAGAAACTGGAATGTCACAAATGCAGTGACAACCAGGAGACAAAAAAAAAAATCTACTGTAGAATTTAAATTTCATTACAACAAAACTTCTGTATAATAATGCATTTCTATTACACAGCTAGCATCCTACTCTATTTCAAGCAGTATTTGACTCCTAAATACTGACTGCAATAAAGTTACTTGTACAAATTTATAACAAAAGTGGCCCTGTTTGGGCTTTCTGGGTTTCTTACTTGTGCTGAGTGTATTTTTATTCTCTAACAATTCAAGTCAGACCAGTGCTTAATAAATACTGGCTCGACTGTGGATTATTCCACAATTTCAGACCTGCATTTCTTTGAAATCTAGTCACATTTTAGTGATCTTTGTGATCACAACAGTGATGGGAGTTTTTTTTTTTTTTTTTTTTTTTTTTGAAACGGAGTTTCGCTCTTGTTGCCCAGGCTGCAGTGGCAATGGTGCGATCTTGGCTCACTGCAACCTTCGCCTCCTGGGTTCAAGCGATTCTCCTGTCTCGGCCTCCCGAGTAGCTGGGATTACAGGCATGTGCCACCATGCCGGGCTGATTTTTGTATTTTTAGTAGAGACGGGGTTTCACCATGTTGGTCAGGCTGGTCTCCAACTCCTGACTTTAGGTGATCCGCCCGCCTCTGCCTCTCAAAGTGCTGGGATTACAGGCGTGAGCCACCGCGCCCGGCCAGTTACGGGAATTTTTAATGGAGTTTTACCCTTTTTAGCTCTTTTCCACATCACTACAGGTCATCACATATACTTTTTACCTTACTTTTTAGCGTCTCAAAAAATAGGGAGAGCTCTCCCTGAACAGTGCAGAGCCCGTATCCCTGATTTCCTAGGCTATTTGATTTCTACATCCAGGAACGTAGGGTCATATCCACTGTTCTTGCTTTTTCTTCCTAAGAAAGGAGAGAATTCCTCGCACATATATATCGTTGGCTTGGCCTTCCAAAGCAAAGCAAAACTAAACTCTGTTGATTTTGCCTGGGAATCCTCGGGGCCCCTAGTATTGGAAACTTCTTTGAACTGTGAGGAGCTGCTAATTTGCAGGTGACATGTGAAAGAAATGTAACCGAGGCCAGCAGTAACTAAAAGTCGGCCACCACCCAACGTGTGACGCCGATTTGTGGCCACTGTGCTTATAATCGTGTACACACAGGTTTGTGAGCAGCAGAGAACAAAAGCAAGTAAACAAAAACAAGCTAAAGATGGCGTCTGACGGCCTTGAAAAAGCCTCACAGTCTTGTCCCTCCCTGAGGAGGCCCCTCCCCTACCTGACTTTTTGAGTGACTGTTGTTTGCAGCCAATAGTGTCCGTGACCCTGCTCCCCAGCCATCGTCTAACCGCCAATCACCGGGAGCCAGAAGGCAAACGGGGCGGTGTCTCCCCGCGTGCGCGCGGTAGCCGGGTACACGGGCAGGCGCCGCGGATAGTTCTGTCTCCCGCGCGCCCGCCTCCGCCTCTGCCTAGCTGAGTCAGCCCGTGCGGTAGCGCCAGGCACACGCGGTAGAACATCTGTAGGGCTGCAAAGCTGCACCTCCGCGTCAGTTCTCACGGCGAGCGCCGCCTTCAGCCCAAGTTCTCAAAGCTCTCGGGGCTACGTAGTCTACCCTCCCCGGTGACCCGGCGAGATCCCTAGCCGCTCCTCCGGCCGCTCTGCTCTCCGCATCCCTCGCGGGAATGACCCCCTTTACCCGGGACTCCCAGAGCGCACTGTATGGTAGGGCACAGTGGCGAGTCACCCTGTCCCCTGAGGCCTCTTGAGCAGTCGCCGATCTCTGCTTCCCGCGTCGCTGCGATCGCCTTTCCCGTAGCTGAATCACACTGACCCATCGGAAACGGTTCTGCCCTCCCTGGGGTCCACCTTGTCATCCTTGACTAATATTTAATCAACTAACATTTACCAAGTTCTCGCTGGCACGAGTTCTAGGAGCTACTTTTTCATTTTTCAGTTTCTCCATAAATGCAGTGGGTCCTTTAGGCAAACCTGAAATCGGAAATATTAATCTTACCAATGTAATCTTAGCAAATGTAAATAAAAAGGACTGTGCTATACTGGGCTAAAAATTCTCATCCTGCTATAGAAATATACGTGGAATTTTCAGATTACGTGGAATCCTTTAAAGACCGCATTCGGCCTTCTGGGTCTACAGCTCTCTTTTTTACCCCTAAAAATAAGGTCTTGGATTTTTTGCAGACCATTAGTCGAGTCACTCTTTTAAAATGTGGGAAAATAGTATTTTGTGGTATTTACTTAGCTGCTCTTGTGTGATAAGGAGCTCATTTCTGATAAAAATAGGTTTTGAGAGAACCTTTTGACAGGTGAGCCATTTTGCACCTTGAAGTGGAGGAGTAGGACTGACCAACACAGCAGGAGCTTTAAGTGGCCGTTTTCCTTATTTATTTCTTAAAATGAAGATTATGATATGAATTGCCATGCTTTCAGTAATCACATTTAAGGAAGTCTATTGCTAGCATGACCCTGAATGAGTCAAGCACCCATTATAAAAACATATATCATCTGAGTGATACCATATCATACACATCTATTAAATAGTGAGAAAACTTTTATTTTTCATAGTTTGGAGGTGAACTCAGTCATGCAGAAAATTCAAACTCAGAATGGGGAGAAAGCAAGCAAGGGAACTGCCAAGAGTATGATATATTTAGTCCTAACAAAAATGTGACTTGGGAGGAAAGGGATAGTTAAAATTATGGACAGTCTTACCCTGAACTGTCTGTCTAAAGGAGATGAATTGTCTTTCTTTTTTATCTAAATATTTATGAAAAATACCAAAAGTACTGGAAAGTACATTTTTAAGGCTCGTTTCACATTTATTTAAATTAGACCAATACTGAAATGAACCCCAAATGCTTATATTTTTTGCAAACCTAAGTGTGACATCTACTGTCATGTTGTGTTGGCAACGCATCCCAAGATTGAAGATCTTTTTCTCTTTTTTAGACCTAGTCAGTTGTTTTCAGGACTTTCTACTTAAACATGTTGCCATCATTTGAAATTTAAAATGTTAAATAAATACACTTCTTCTCTAATATACTGGTGTCTCCTCTTTTTATTTATTTATTTTTTAGAGACTGGGTCTTGCTATGCTGCCGAGGTTGGTCTCAAACTCCTGGGCTCAAGCGATCCTCCTCCTCCCAAAGTGCTGGGATTACAGGCATGAGCCACCATGCCCAGCCATGGTATTTCCTCTCAACTGCCTCATTTCTGTCATTCTGGTGGTGGTGGTGGTACCATCCTGTTACTCTTAGGCTTATAACCTTGCAGTTGTCTTTAACCAATTATCTCTATACCCCATCTCTATAACTCTGTCAATTCTCCTTATCTTACTATATAAGCGCCTTTGCTCTGACCTCTGACATGTACCCTGTTAAGTCCTGTAATTTTTTTTTTTTCCTCTAGAATGTCTTACTACCCTATCAGTTAATCCTATACATTGCTCAAGGCTCAACTGGAAGCTTTTCTTCTGTAAGAACTCTTTCTCAGTATGATTTCATTTTAACCTTTAGTTTTAATTTGGTTTAACCTTTAGTTTCAGGTTTAGCTGTGCCTCCCAGTGACTATAATGACAAGGAAGCTGTAAATGTATTTGAGTTAAGCTTTTGCGAGAAGTAAGTATCTGGCACAGAAAAAGCCATTTCTTGGTTTCTCCTTTAATGGGGGCTGGTCATGCAGGCAAAGTGACAGCATAGCTGTTCAAACATTCCTGTTGAATTTTGGATCCACCCTTAAGGAGCTTGAGAAATGAAGATAAGGGGCCCCACGGGTGATTTCTCTGGGCTCCTGGCTGGAAGATTCAGGACAGCTAGTTTCCATTACAGAGGCTCATGGCCCAGGTACACGACTATGTGGGAAAGGGGGCTGTGCAGCCCTGGGTTACCCCAGCTCAATTCCCTGATCTTTTCATTTCATTTCCCTGCCCTCATCCCCAAAGCATTAATGATATAATATAACAGTGAGAAGTTGGTGACATGCTGAGGGCTGCAGTGATGGATGTATTCCTTATTTAGGAGTGTTACTCTGAATGCATTTGTATGAAAATTACAGAGAGGGTAGAATCATGATTGTCATGATTGTTAATGTCAACAAAAAGTGGTATCAGTTAAAAAAAAATACAACACTACATTGAAAGTAGCAATAACTGGATTCTGCTGTTATTCCTCTGACCTTGAAAAAGACATATAACTTCTCCACATGTCTCTTCTCTGGACCTGGAGTAATATGTTTCCTAGTGCTGTTGAGTAGATGAGGTAACTTATGTGAAGTGTTCTGAACACCTTAAGGAACAATGTCAAAGCAATGAAATGCAGTACCATTATTACAGTAAAGATGGTGAGGAGGAGGAGGAGACAGATCTACATTTTCTTCCTTAATCTTCTAATCTTTCCAGATGCCGGAAGGTCCTTCTGAATCCCTTCCCTGTTCCTTAGGTTGCACTAGTCGGGGGTTCCATGCTGGGGGGCAGAAGGAATGCTCTCTACCGTCTGAAACCGTTCATCAGGAAGGCCTTGATTTGTGATGTGCTAGGAGAGCACAGGATCTGCAAATAGAAGGCACCTGTCTCCCTTCTGCAGGCCGAGGAGAGGCCGCCATGGACTGTGTGCTTCTTCATGGCTTGTTTACTCTTCTTTCACAGACCCTACAGCTTGGGGCCTGGGCTCCTCTGACCATCCTCATTGAGAAAGGAAAGTGAGTCCAGAGAAGTTGATGCTTCCTACCTGTTGGAGCGGCCCAGCAGTGTAAGCGTGGTTGTTACTGCCCCATCCGCCATGGGCCAACAATGAGTTGTTAAAACGTCTCCAGGAGGAAGTGGGTGACCTGAGGCAAGGGAAAGTGTCCATCCCTGATGAAGATGGGGAAAGCCGGGCACATAGTTCCCCACCTGAGGAGCCTGGGCCTCTCAAGGAAAGTCCCGGGGAAGCCTTTAAGGCTCTGTCTGCCGTGGAAGAGGAGTGTGACAGCGTGGGCAGCGGCGTGCAGGTGGTGATTGAGGAGCTGCGGCAGCTGGGAGCAGCCTCAGTGGGGCCTGGGCCTTTGGGCTTCCCAGCAACTCAGAGGGACATGCGGCTCCCAGGGTGCACGCTGGCTGCCAGCGAGGCGGCCCCCCTGCTCAATCCTGTGAGTATGGCAGCAGAGGGCTATTCCTCCTAGGCTAATAGGCTATTATTTTTTATGTTCTTAGCTGGTGGATGATTACGTGGCCTCTGAGGGTGCAGTACAGCGAGTTCTGGTCCCTGCTTATGCCAAGCAACTCTCACCAGCCACACAACTGGCAATCCAGCGGGCAACCCCAGAGACAGGACCAGAAAATGGAACCAAGCTGCCACCACCCCGCCCTGAGGACATGCTCAATGCCGCTGCTGCGCTGGACAGTGCCTTGGAAGAGTCAGGCCCTGGGAGCACTGGGGAGCTGAGACACTCTCTAGGGCTGACCGTTTCCCCATGCAGGACCAGAGGAAGTGGGCAGAAGAACTCCAGGCGCAAGCGGGATCTTGTACTCTCTGTGAGTGAGCTCAGTTTCTATAAATTTTTCTTGGCTTGATTGTGTTTTCTTTTTTTCCTCCTAGAAACTGGTCCACAATGTGCATAACCACATCACCAATGACAAGAGATTCAATGGGTCTGAAAGGTATGGTCTCCTTGAGGAAAAAGAATTAGAAGCAACTTTATTCATTCTCTTCTCTTTGTGGCAGCATCAAGTCCTCTTGGAATATTTCAGTAGTGAAGTTTCTTCTGGAAAAGCTCAAGCAAGAGCTGGTGACCAGTCCCCACAATTACACTGATAAGGAGCTAAAAGGTGAGAAAAACTGGTTTAACTCCTATGCCATCCCTTCTTGCTCCCTTCCTTCCCTCCCCGCCAGGAGCCTGTGTGGCCTACTTCCTTACTAAGAGGCGTGAGTACCGCAACTCCCTGAACCCCTTTAAAGGCCTGAAGGAAAAAGAGGAGAAGAAACTTCGAAGTCGCCGATATCGGGTAGGTTTCTAGGCCTTTCTTTCAAGATACTATTCCTAATCTATCTCCTGGGTTCCTGCCTTAGCTTTTTGCCAACCGATCCAGTATCATGAGGCATTTTGGACCTGAGGACCAACGTCTGTGGAATGATGTGACAGAGGAACTGATGTCAGATGAAGAGGACAGTCTTAACGAGCCAGGTGTGTGGGTGGCCCGCCCTCCCCGTTTCCGGGCCCAGCGCCTCACAGAGCTCTGCTACCACCTGGATGCTAACTCTAAGCATGGCACCAAAGCCAACCGTGTGTATGGGCCTCCCTCAGACAGACTGCCTTCTGCTGAAGCCCAGCTCCTTCCACCAGAACTTTACAATCCTAATTTCCAAGAAGAGGAAGATGAGGGAGGGGATGAGAATGCACCTGGCTCCCCATCTTTTGACCAACCCCACAAAACCTGCTGTCCTGACTTGAACTCATTCATTGAAATCAAGGTGGAAAAGGATGAATAAAATCTACAGCCAAGAATAACTCTGGCTTCCGCCATGCCCCATGTCTCAGAAATAGGTGGCCATGGGGCTTCACAAAATAATGAGATGCTCTGTGCAGTCTGAGAAAGCAAATTTGCCTCTTTTCTTAACACAGTCTCTACTGGGGAAGCAGAACACTGGTGGGATAAAAACTTATCTAGAAGGGGAGAAACTCCCTCCACTGTGAACAGTAAGCCAGAATATGCTTATTCCTCAGCATAAACAGTATCTCGGAGAAGCCTGGGATGAGAAAATGAGGAGGATGGGTCCAAGAAACATGAGGCCTTCTTGACATATGCCCTGTCTCTGAGTTGTTTCTGCCCCTGCCCAGTTCCACCCAAAGCTCTGAGGAAGCAGCCCAGGTTGTACCTTTTGCTTCCCTGTGACTACTTGTCTTGCTCTGCAGTGGAAACCGAACATGACCAGTGCAGGTTAATACCGCCACCTGGTGGGCAGTTTCAGTCATGAGCTTGAGTCTTCTGACCAAGGGAACACAAGTTCTATCACTATTGGGGAATTGGGTTCCTGATATAATAGCTATTGTTTATTGAATTACATGAGGAAAATTTTACTATTCCTATCTTACAGATGAGGAAATTAAGGCTTAAAGAGTTCCCGTGTCTCACCGGCAGCCTCTCTCTCACTATGTGACCAAGCAAAATACACAGCTTTGTAGCTGTTTCTTGGTCCTGTCAGCCAAGCTGTATTTTGAGGAAGGGGTGTGCATTTTGGATGGATTGAAAAGCAAAAATGGCTTTACATTTATTCAGTCTTATAACAAACATTGATCGCTTTACTAGGTGTCAGGTACTGTGCTATGGATACATTGTTGATAAGGTTGGATGCTGTTCAGAGATTTTTTTAGTTTAGTCAGGAAGCCAGGCAGTGGAGTAGGCAATGAAATGAACTGTGATAAGGGTGACCATGGTGGAGTGTAGTGCACTATGGCAATATACAGCAGGGGTAGCTAACCTACTCTTGCAGTCTGGAAAGGCTTCTTCTGAGAGGGTGTAATGTCTAAACTGGGGAAGAGTTAACCAGAAGGAAAGGGGAGGCTAAGAGAGTGTTCCAAACAGGGAACTGCAGGTACAAAAGTCCAGGGGCAAGAGAGAGTACAGACAAGGTCCAGTTCTACTGCAGACTTTTGGGGAAGGGATAATGCTAGAGGAGAGGCTGGAGAGTGAGACAGACCTCATAATACAGAGTACAGACTTCAACCCAAGGGCAGTGAGAAATCATTGAAAGTTTGTTTTAGCAGGGAAATAAAACGACAGGTTTTGCCTACAGGCAGTCCCCAACTCAACGATGGTTCGACTTAGGATTTTTCAACTTTAC